ACCCAAAGCAAGATGGGGCAGACTCTGAAAAGGCCCCTAGTCCCCTCCCCGACCTCATTATCTGGTCTCATCACCCTTTCCTACTGCTCACCATGGACCAGCTGCTCATCCAGGCAACATTTCAGGGTGGAGATTTCACAGCAGTGTAGCGGGATGGAGTTCAGGGCTATAAAGAGTGTTGGGGTCCAGGATCCTAGGACGGGGGCCCAGGACTGCAGGCTGGGAACTTTTGGTTAGCATGCCAAACTCCTGGACTCCCACCTGTGCCTTGCATGCCAGCAGCAGGATTTTGAGCAAGAGACACTGACCCACCCAGCACATCTTAGGGTCCAGGGGGGCTGAAAGGTCCATCCGGGAAGGCCAGGCTGCCTGGGATGAGGTGGCAGCTCAAGGAGAAAACCTCCTCCTCTCGGGCTTTGCCACTCCAAGACTGGCCCTTTAAACTGGAGACCATGATGTCACCATAGACAGCAAGGGACGGGAGGGGGACTGCAGGCCTGAGGATGGACTGCATCTCCCAGCAGGCTTGGGTGCACCACACCCCTCCCAGCAAGCACTGACTCATCGCAGACTTTTAACTAGTCCAGTGCTGGTTTCCAAGGGGTTTCTGAAGTGTCTGGTGGTTCTGGGGTAAGGGTGAGGTTCCTGGGGGGATGGCCTAGGGCATAGAAGGCCCAGGCCAAATCTGTGGGCCTAGCGTAGCTTGCTGCGACTCCTTCCTGTCAGTGTCCTGGCATCACCCTACTTTCCTGGTGCAAACTCCTAAGCCCTCCTCTTTCCCTATGCAGCCTCCCTTCTAGAATCCAGGCTTCCCGCCCCCGGCTAGAGCCCATCCCACTCTGCTCTCTGGCTTCAAAAGCTTCGGCCTTCACCCCCGAGTCTGCCCTCAGGGGTGTCCCCTTTGGTCTGGCAGCTCACTTTAAACGGCGCGGGGACTACATCTCCCAGCGGCCCCGGGCCTTCCTGACGCAGCCCCCCCTTTCAGCCCGCGGGGAGGTGCGGGCCGGGTGGGGGGAGGTGACTTGATGTCATCCTGAGCAGCTGGGCGGCGGGTGCCGGTGCGCACGGAGCCGAGCCGGGGCTCCCGTTGCGCTGCACCGCGTTGGGTCGGAGTCCCAGGACTTCAGCGGAGATCCGCGCGCTGCGACGGCCGGTGCAGAGCCCGCCGAGCGCCCAGTCCCGGCCCGGGGCTGAGTTGGGGGCATGCTCTAGCCGCCCCCCCGGAGCCCGGGAGAGAACCCAGGAGCGCCGCCGCCCAGCCCCAGCGCCCCGAGCGGAACCGCTGCGAAGGGGCCCTGAACGGCCGTCGCCCTCCCTACGGGCAGCCCCCGGGGGTTGGCGACCGAAGTCTAGGTTTTCGAGAAGTGAGTGTCCCCCACCCCATGAGGTTTGGGGGGCCAGGAAGGAGGAGCTGAGGTGGGGGAGGGTGCCAGGTTCTAGGAGCGGGGTGGCATCGGGACAGCACCTCCAGTCTTGGGGTTGTCCCAAGTGGCCGGGATTAGTGGAGCAGCGATGCGTTCCATTCTGAAAGGGGCAGGGATGACGATCGGGGCTCCATTCTGAGTCGGGGCTGGCTTGGGGGATAGGCCCTATTCTGGGAGGGGTTGTTTTGGAGGCTTTCTGTCTGAGAGAAGGGAGGGACATGTCCAGGATGGGAGGGGGCTGCACCCCTATTTTAGGGTCTGGGCAAGGATAGGAGGGAAAAGACCTGGGCACTCCACGCAGCCTCCCGGCTCTCCTGAGGAACTGATGGGCTTTCTCTGTCTCTTTCTTGCTGATCTTTCTGCCTGACTTCGTTTTCAAAAGAGCCAGGGTGGGAACCCTAACTGGACTCTTCGGGACCCCCAGGAAGGATCTGAGGCCTGAGCCATCCTCCTTTCTACCCTGTCTGCCCCCCAGGACTGGGCAGTTGCAGGAGGCCCTGGGGGGGGGCCCAGGACTGTGGTTGTGCCCCCCCCCCAAAGGCCGGACAGGATGGGACCAAGTTAGTCTGTCCAGTCTCACCCAGCACCTCCCAGGCCCAGAGAGAACCCCCGGGGCTCTGAAAGCTTGCCCTGCCGCCTGACCGCCATGGAGACGAAGCTGCCCCCTGCAAGCACCCCCACTAGCCCCTCCTCCCCCGGGCTGTCGCCTGTGCCCCCACCCGACAAGGTGGACGGCTTCTCCCGCCGTTCCCTCCGCAGAGCCCGGCCCCGCCGCTCCCACAGCTCCTCTCAGTTCCGCTATCAGAGCAACCAGCAAGAGCTCACACCGCTGCCCCTGCTCAAAGGTGAGCTGGCTGCTGGCCACTGGGGGAACCGAGGCCCAGGCCCAGGATGCCCTCTCCTCCCCAGATGTGCCGGCTTCCGAGCTGCACGAGCTGCTGAGCCGGAAGCTGGCCCAGTGTGGGGTGATGTTTGACTTCTTGGACTGTGTGGCCGACCTCAAGGGGAAGGAGGTGAAGCGGGCAGCCCTCAACGAGCTGGTGGAGTGTGTGGGGAGCACCCGGGGTGTCCTCATCGAGCCCGTCTACCCAGACATCATCCGCATGGTGAGCACCTGCCACCCAGGCTCCGAGGGCCGTTTCCTTAATGAACCCCAACTCTGCCACTCAGATCTCAGTGAATATCTTCCGGACTCTGCCGCCCAGTGAGAACCCTGAATTTGACCCTGAAGAGGATGAGCCCAATCTTGAGCCTTCGTGGCCACACCTGCAGGTCTGAAGGGTTGGGGAAGACAGAGATCCAAGAACTCACCTTTTTGTCTGTCCCCCTCCCCCAGCTGGTATATGAGTTTTTCCTGCGTTTCTTGGAGAGCCCAGACTTCCAGCCCTCCGTGGCCAAGAGATATGTGGATCAAAAGTTTGTCCTGATGGTGAAGTGGGGAGCCCAGGCTGGGTGGTACCACCTGACCCTGACCCTGACTCTGGTTCCCACAGCTCCTGGAGCTATTTGATAGTGAGGATCCCCGGGAGCGTGAGTACCTCAAGACCATCCTGCACCGGGTCTATGGCAAGTTCCTGGGTCTCCGGGCCTACATCCGCAAACAGTGCAACCACATCTTCCTCCGGTGAGTGGCTGCTGCCTGCCCAGCAGAGACCTGCTTTGAGCCCACCTGCGTTCTTCTCTTGCAGGTTCATCTATGAATTCGAGCACTTCAATGGTGTGGCTGAGCTGCTGGAGATCCTAGGAAGGTGATTCTCCCTGGGCCTCAGCTGGAGCTCAGAGCCCTCTTCCTCTCTTCTGCCTCCTCCTCAGCATCATCAATGGCTTTGCGCTGCCCCTGAAGACGGAGCACAAGCAGTTCCTGGTTCGCGTCCTGATCCCCCTGCACTCTGTCAAGTCGCTGTCTGTCTTCCATGCCCAGGTGAGGCCCAGGCCTGTCCCTGCTGCAGCAGGTCTTCCTTCCCTCCACCTGTCACCCCCTGCAGCTGGCATACTGTGTGGTGCAGTTCCTGGAGAAGGATGCCACTCTGACAGAGCACGTGAGTACCTCTGGGGGCTAAGGCAGCCTCTCTGCAGGCGTGACTCCTGTCTCATCTCCCACAGGTGATCCGGGGGCTGCTCAAATACTGGCCAAAAACCTGCACCCAGAAGGAGGTATGAAGAAGGGCTTTGATGCCCGCCAGAGGTCTGTCCCTACTCCCCTCCCCAACCCACCCAGGTGATGTTTCTGGGGGAGATGGAAGAGATTCTTGATGTCATCGAGCCCTCCCAGTTTGTGAAGATCCAGGAGCCCCTTTTTAAGCAGGTGGCTCGCTGTGTTTCCAGCCCCCATTTCCAGGTATGAGGCAGGACAGGCGGGGATGGGAGCAGAGTTAATCACTCTGCCATCTTGTCTGCCCCAGGTTGCAGAGCGGGCTCTGTATTTCTGGAACAATGAGTATATCCTAAGCCTCATTGAGGACAACTGCCACACTGTGCTGCCTGCTGTGTTTGGGACCCTCTACCAAGTCTCCAAGGAGCACTGGAACCAGTGAGTGCCAGGCCATGACCTAACTCACAGAATCATCTCCTCATCCCTCCTTGACACTGCCAAGAACCATCGTATCACTGATCTACAATGTGCTCAAGACCTTCATGGAGATGAATGGGAAGCTGTTTGATGAGCTCACAGCCTCCTACAAGCTGGAAAAGCAGCAGTGAGTGTTGGGGGCTGGGCGTGGGGGAAGGGGGAAAGGGAGCTGCCTCACCCTCTCTCCCCAGGGAGCAGCAGAAGGCCCAGGAGCGTCAGGAGTTATGGCAAGGTCTGGAGGAGCTGCGGCTACGCCGGCTACAGGGGACCCAGGGGGCCAAGGAGGCCCCCCTCCAGCGGCTTACACCCCAGGTGGCCGCCAGTGGGGGTCAGAGCTAGACAGCACCTCAGAAGGGGAAAAGCTAAACCCAGAGCTGTCAGTCCCTCTATCCCTTCTCCTGTCCAGGGGCCCAGAGAGAAACACACCTACCCCTGGCCTTGCCAGAGTGGCTTCTGAGGACTCCCTGCCCAGCCCAGCTTTCACTGGGGGGAGACGAGGAGAGGCAATGGTGGTCTTGGCAACAGAATGCTCAGCCCCTCGTGGCAGGACTTGACAAGGGCAAGCTTGACCAGGAAGCTGCCATCAGGGATCTTCCCCTGCCCCGCAAAGCTAGGCTCCAGCTGCAGGCGGGCTCCCACCCTCTGCTCCTGGCCTTGGGCAAGGGCACTCAGCGCCTCGCCTGCCCCTGCCTTGGCCAATGCGAGGTCCTTCCTTATCCCCACCATGGGGTCCATGGTCTATTTATTCTCGCCCAGCTCACCCTCTACACAGACACTGTCCTGGGTGCACACTCCTCCCTTCCCTCGCTGTGTACTTCCTTGTCCCCTTTTTATTTATTGGGCAGGGGGAGGGGGAGGGCACAGGCAAGAAGAGATTCACAGTGTCCTGGGGTAAGGGGGGGTTCACAGTAATCATGGTCTACTCCTCTTTCCGTGGCTGGGGGTAGACTTAATAAAGAGAGAAATTCAAGAACTGCTTGCTTTATTTAGGGGTAAGGGCAA